GGGTGCAGTGTACACTGCTCGGGTGACGAGTGCACTAAAATCTCAGAGTTCGCCACCATAGAGTCCATCCATGTAACCCAAAACCACTCGTACCCCAAAAGATTGAAATTTAAAAAAAATTTTTTTTAAAAGCATCTCCTTAATTCACAAATTCCTCTGAGGGTAGTACCACAAGTCCCATTTTACAGGTGAGGCCCCTGAGGCTTCAGCAAGTCTCAGGGACTCACCACAGTCACTCAGCTAGTAAGAAAAGGAACAAAGACTGGAATTTTACCTGACTCCAAGGTCCATGTTCTTAATCACCTGTGACAATCCCCTCTCATATATCCAGCAGCTGATGAAGTCTTTCTCTCAGGAAACCAACTGGACATAGACATGTCATGTCCATTTTATATGCAATATGGTGAATCAGGAGGAGCCGTGAAAGGACGACTCACTAAGTTACTCTCCCAATGTTTATGTTTGTTTAGACAGTGACCATCATGACCACTAGGGAAGATCACTTTCTGATTCTGCTGCCCTCACCTCCTGGACAAAAGCAGAGCAGAGAAGCAGCATAAACCCTGGTTGGGGGCCTAAGAATGATCCCCAACTCTCCACTGCAAACCACCGGGGTCAGGAAGCCTCCGGGTAATGCCCTCTCCCTCTTGTTTCGCTTTTTAAGTAGGTAAGCTGCACAGAGAGAAGCACTGTTGCATATTTCTGGACAGCTTATTTCTCTTGCAGAGGAAGACTGATATACACAACTAAAAGGCACTAACATGGGAGAAGATTTGAGAGATTAGAAGGATGGTGAAGGTGCGGTTGTCCAAAATCCCCCTCTGGGGGGAGATGATTGATATCTGGCTGTCATTCCAAGAAGCTTCTGGTTGACAAATACTGTCTGGTATTTCCTTGCTGATTTCTTACCCTCACACCGCAAGCCCTGATCTCTGTGGTCCACTGTGCAAATGCAAATTACCTGAATCAGGCTGCTGGTGACTCACCAGCTCCCCTTTAAAGCAACATCAGGTTCAACGCAGTGACTGCTCAGTAGAAGCCATGGCTCGCAGACACTGCTTCTCCTACTGGTTACTGGTATGCTGGTTGGTGGTAACTGTGGCAGAAGGTAAGGGTTTTGCTTTTATTCTACTGTGGGTCTACAAAGCTAACAATTCCACTTTGAATTACAGCACTGTCCACTTTCTATCTCCAGCAGCATATTAATTTGCACATGGTGGGTATTTAGTCTTTGTTCATTGCTTTAATCTGTTTCCTGACTTGCGTTTTCCTCTCCACAGGACAAGAAGAGGTATTTACGCCTCCTGGAGATTCACAAAATAATGCGGACGCTACCGACTGCCAGATCTTTACACTCACCCCTCCACCTGCCCCGAGGAGTCCGGTCACAAGGGCCCAGCCCATCACAAAGACACCCAGGTGTCCCTTCCATTTTTTTCCACGAAGGCCCAGAATCCATTTTAGGTTTCCAAACAGACCTTTCGTCCCTTCAAGGTGTAACCACCGTTTTCCATTCCAGCCATTTTATTGGCCACACCGTTACCTTACTTATAGGTATTTCCCCAGAAGAAGACTCCAGAGAGGAAGCTCATCTGAGGAAAGCTGAGAGGGAAGAGAAACCCAAACATACTGAAGCAAAAAAAAGCCTATCCTTCAGAAAAAAGCAACAAAAAGATTTCTGTTTTATCTTTCGAAACTAAAACTATTGGATTTGAAGATTAAGTATCCTAAACATCACTGACTAGAAACTGTTCTCTTTGTCAGCAGTGAAGATATTGGATCATAGGTTATTGATGGTTGCAAAATTGGACAATAACCACGTTATTTTTATCCTCAACCTCTTATGGTCACAGGATATTTATGCAAATAAAATCTTTAAATGGGTGGCTCTAGTAATTCCTATCCATACTAAGATGCTGAGAGAATCCATCTCCTCCTCTAAATTAAACAGGATTTAAATAAATTGAGATCATTATAAACCACACGAAGAAACTGATGACACCGTTTTTATACTCATTGGAAAACATACAGAGCAAGGTGCATTGACAAAGTAAACTTTAAAAGAAATTATAAAGCTTAAAGCAATTAAAAAGTTATGAGGAGTCTGACTGTAGCTAATACTTTAAAGATATAAACTGACTTGTCTAACCCAAATAATAATAATTATTATTATTTTCTTGGAGACAGAATTTCACTCTTGTTACCCAGGCTGGAGTTTAGTGGTGCTGTCTCGGCTCACTGCAACCTCTGCCTCCCGGGTTCAAGCAATTCTCTTGCCTCAGCCTCCCAAGTAGCTGGGATTATAGGTGCTCGCTACCAAGCCTGGCCAATTTTTTGTATTTTTAGTAGAGATGGGGTTTCACCATGTTGGCCAGGCTGGTCTCGAACTCCTGACCTCAGGTGATCCACCCACCTCGGCCTCCCAGAGTGCTGGGATTACAGGCATGAGTCACTGCGCCCAGCCCCAAATAATTACTTTTAAACTATAGTATCTAAATTTACTTTAATGTTGACTTCAACTGATGCAAATTAATTTGATAATTTTCTCACTGTTTCCCGTTATCATTACATAGATGCTGGCTAAAATAATATACTTCCTCTCAAACTTTTAACGTAATTCCAGGTTCAAAATGCCTGATTAAACTGCTACAAGAATATTCTGGTACCTCTAGAACTCCACAGAGATAAGTTCACTCAACTCTTGGAACCTTGTATTCTCAGGGTGCAATATGAGAAACAAATCCCACAGATTGCATTGATTGGTTATTTGTTTTGGCCACTCTGTAAAACACATCTTCCTGTTTATGCCACTTATCTTGCCTGTAACATAAGAACTTTAGTTCTGCATATGTGGTCAGTGGTTTGCACTTTTTCCTCCCAAGATCTACATGCAAAAGTTGCTGTTGCTGCTGCTGCTACAAAAACAGAAAAAAAAAAATCAGGATGAAGACATGAAAGGACTTTGGGAATGGTTGCCCTAAAAAAGGAAAGAGAGATAAAATCATCATGCTATGTTTCTTTGCTTTATTAAAATGATCAAAAAAGAAAAAAACTATTTAATTCACATTCTAGAAAATATTCATT